CAAATCCTTCAACAAACCCTAGGGAAAATTTCCTCTCAAGTCCCTCCAATTCTCCCAGTTCTGCCACGCTTTGTACACCCCTAACGAAAGGGGCCAGGTGCAGTAGCTCAGGCACGTAATCCCAACACTTTGAGAGGCTGAGGAGGGTGGATCACTTGAGCCCAGGAGTTCCAGACCAGCCTGGACAACATGGCAAGACTCCTGTCTCTACAAAAACTACAAAAATTAGCTGGGTATGGTGGTGCACACCTGCGGTCCCAGCTACTCGGGAAGCTGAGGCCGGAGGATCGCCTGAATCCAGGAGGTAGAGGCTGCAGTGAACCAAGTTCAAGACACTGCACTCCAGCCTGAACAGAGCGAGACCCCTGTCTCAAAAAAGTAAAATTAAAAATGGGGCCCGGCGCAGTGGCTCACGCCTGTAATTTCAACACTTTGGGAGGTGGAGGCGGGAGGATCGTTTGAGGTTGGGAGTTCGAGACCAGCCTGGCCAACATGGTGAAACCCGGTCTCCACTAAAAATACAAAACTTAGCCGGGCTTGGCGGCGCACGTCTGTAATCCCATCTACTATGAAGGCTGAGGTGGGAGGATCGCTTGAACTCGGGAGGTTGAAGCTGCAGTAAGCCGAGATCGCGCCACTGCACTCCAGCCTGGGCGACAGCGCGAGACTCCGTCTCAAAATAAATAAATAAATACATACATACATAAAGTAAAATAATGAATAAATAAAATAAGAAATGGGGAAATGGATCAGCAAGAAAGTGCCCGCCCCAGGCATGGGTGCCGTGCGGGACGGGGACGCGGCCCAGCCGGGAATCGGGGTGCCCAGGGTGCGATGTGCGAGGGGCTCCTGAGCGCGTGTGCTCCGCCCGACCCCGCCCTGTCCCCCCGACACACAGGTGGACCCAGGGTCAGCTCGTGCACCTGGGAAATGGCTCCCGCCGGGTAGCAGGGGCGGAGGGGCGGGGCTGGGCGGAGGGGCGGGGGGGCGGGGCCTGCCCGGGAGCCACGTCCGGGGAGGGGCCAGGTGAGCGGCAGACCCGGCACGCAGGTGGGGGCCGGCGGGGTCCGTGGCCAGGTAAGGCGGGCGGCGGCGGGAGGGAGCGCGCAGCACTGACTTCCTTTAATCTTCTTTGCCGCAGAGCTGCAGAGAGACAAGGCGGCGGCGGCTGCTGTGCTGGGTGCAGTGAGGAAGAGGCCCTCGGTGGTGCCCATGGCTGGCCAGGATCCTGCGCTGAGCACGAGTCACCCGTTCTACGACGTGGCCAGACATGGCATTCTGCAGGTGGCAGGTAGGGCCCCAGCTGGGCAGTCTGCAGGACCAGCACAGAGGCTCACCTGTGTCTGCTCCTCCAGGGGATGACCGCTTTGGAAGACGTGTTGTCACGTTCAGCTGCTGCCGGATGCCACCCTCCCACGAGCTGGACCACCAGCGGCTGCTGGAGTAAGTGTTCTGCCCCCTCTCTTTCTGTCCCTTTTCATAACTGAATCTTCTGTGTTGTGCCCAGGTATTTGAAGTACACACTGGACCAATACGTTGAGAACGATTATACCATCGTCTATTTCCACTACGGGCTGAACAGCCGGAACAAGCCTTCCCTGGGCTGGCTCCAGAGCGCATACAAGGAGTTCGATAGGAAGTACGTGCCCGCAAGCCTTCAGGGACGTGGGTTGCCTAGCTAATTTTTGTATTTTTTTTTGTAGAGACGGGGATCTCACTATGTGGCCCAGGCTGGTCTCGAACTCCAAGCTCAAGCGATCCTCCCACCTCAGCCTCCCAAAGTACTGGGATTACAGGCAGGAGCCACCATGCCAAGCCAACACTCTTGAGCCTGAAGTCATCCCCCGTTTCCCTCCTCAGGTACAAGAAGAACTTGAAGGCCCTCTACGTGGTGCACCCCACCAGCTTCATCAAGGTCCTGTGGAACATCTTGAAGCCCCTCATCAGGTATGCGTCACTCTGGGAGAGGACCTCGCTGGCGTTCTTTATTCTCTTGCTTCTGCTTTCTTAGTCACAAGTTTGGGAAGAAAGTCATCTATTTCAACTACCTGAGTGAGCTCCACGAACACCTTAAATACGACCAGCTGGTCATCCCTCCCGAAGTTTTGCGGTAAGTGCCTGTTAGACCCCAGAAGCCGCATCAGGTGAGATCCCAGCCTCTGTTGTGTCTACAGGTACGATGAGAAGCTCCAGAGCCTGCACGAGGGCCGGACGCCGCCTCCCACCAAGACACCACCGCCGCGGCCCCCGCTGCCCACACAGCAGTTTGGCGTCAGTCTGCAATAGTAAGTGAGCCGGGGATGTGCCTGCTCCTATGAAAAACTGCGACTTTCTTTTCTGTTTTCTCAGCCTCAAAGACAAAAATCAAGGCGAACTCATCCCCCCTGTGCTGAGGTTCACAGTGACGTACCTGAGAGAGAAAGGTGAGACGGGGCCGGCTCCAGCTGGATGACGTCTGTGAGATGCCTGGAAGCTCCTCTCCTGCAGGCCTGCGCACCGAGGGCCTGTTCCGGAGATCCGCCAGCGTGCAGACCGTCCGCGAGATCCAGAGGCTCTACAACCAAGGTGAGGGTGTCCCGCAGTCCTGAGCCCCGAGCCAGACCTCAGCAGTGCTGTGTTGTGTGTGCAGGGAAGCCCGTGAACTTTGACGACTACGGGGACATTCACATCCCTGCCGTGATCCTGAAGACCTTCCTGCGAGAGCTGCCCCAGCCGCTTCTGACCTTCCAGGCCTACGAGCAGATTCTCGGGATCACCTGTGCGTAGCTGCCCTGGCGCAGGGGTGGGGGGGGAGCTCAGCAGGGAGCCCCATGCCCTTCCAGGTGTGGAGAGCAGCCTGCGTGTCACTGGCTGCCGCCAGATCTTACGGAGCCTCCCAGAGCACAACTACGTCGTCCTCCGCTACCTCATGGGCTTCCTGCATGCGGTGAGTGGGGAAGGGGGGAGCTTGGGGTGAAGACTCCCCTTTACTTGTGTGTGGTTTCCTCCAGGTGTCCCGGGAGAGCATCTTCAACAAAATGAACAGCTCTAACCTGGCCTGTGTCTTCGGGCTGAATTTGATCTGGCCATCCCAGGGGGTCTCCTCCCTGAGTGCCCTTGTGCCCCTGAACATGTTCACTGAACTGCTGATCGAGTACTATGAAAAGATCTTCAGCACCCCGGAGGCACCTGGGGAGCACGGCCTGGCACCATGGGAACAGGGGAGCAGGGCAGCCCCTTTGCAGGAGGCTGTGCCACGGACACAAGCCACGGGCCTCACCAAGCCTACCCTACCTCCGAGTCCCCTGATGGCAGCCAGAAGACGTCTCTAGTGTTGCGAACACTCTGTATATTTCGAGCTACCTCCCACACCTGTCTGTGCACTTGTATGTTTTGTAAACTTGGCATCTGTAAAAATAACCAGCCATTAGATGAATTCAGAACCTTCTAATGAAAACTCCATGCCTCTGGTCCTTGGACTCTTGTCCATGGTTCCTGAGCTGTGGACCGGGATAGAATAATGCATTTGTTAGGATGGATGTTTTGAATCCCA